CAAATCAATAAATGCGATACATTGCATTAAAAGAACCAACAACAAAAACTGCACGATCATTTCAATAGATGCCGAAAATGTATTCAGTAAAATCCTACATCTCTTTATGATAAAAATCCTTAACACATTGGGTATAGAAGGAATATACCTCAAAACAATAAAAACCAAAATGAAAAACCCACTGCTAATATCATACTGAACAGGGAAAAATTGAAAACCTTTCCTATAAGATCTGCAACAAGACAAGGATGCCCAGTTTCACCCCCTTTATTCAGTATCTGACTGGAAGTCCTGGCCGGGGCAATTAGGCAAGAAAAAGAAACAAAGGACACCCAAACTGGAAAGAAAGATGTAAAATTAGCTTTGCTCACCAATGGTATAATCTTATAATCGGAAAAACCAAAAGACTCCCCTCAAAAACTACTAGAACTAATAAATGAATCAGTAAAGTTGCAGAATACAAAATGGATATAAAATATCCGTAAGATGTCTATACATCTACAGTGAACAGTCTGAAAAAGAAATCAAGAAAGAAATCCCACTTACAATAGCTATAAGAAATATGATGTATAAAATACCTAGTAATCAATTTAATTAAAAAAGTGAAAGACTTCTACAAGGACAACTATAAAACACTGATGAGAAAAACGTGAAGAACACACACAGAAAATGGACACATATTCATGCTCATAGGTTGGAATAATTAATGTTAAAAGTACAATGCTACCCAAACAATTTACAGATTGAATGCAATCCCTGTCAAAATACCAATGTCATTCTTCACAGAAATAGAAAAAAAAAAAAACCCTATAATTTGTATGGAACCACGAAAAACCCCAAATAGCCAAAGCGCATTATCGCTTCTTGACTGAAAACTCCCGGACAGTTGGGGCTTTTTCCTGCACAGAGATTGGCCACTTCCTGCACATCAGGAGATCCCCGCGGCCTGCGGGACCCGCCCCGCCCTCCTGCCCAGGCGCCCGCTAGGTGGTGCCTGGCTGGGCCCGACTCCGCCCGCCTCCCCATTCACTGGGAACTAACACCCGGCGCCGCTCAGACATCTCTATTCCCGCCTCTCCGACCCGGTCTCACTTCGCTCCTGGGCAGCTGCGCGGAGAACTGGGGTAGGTGTTTGACTTTGGGAGTGGTTCCCACAATGTAATATTGTTTAAAAATCCATTGTTTCAGGCTCACCGTCATGGATGCTCTATCAGAAGCAAATGGCACATTTGCATTAAACCTTTTGAAAAAGCTAGGGGAAAACAACTCAAACAACTTATTTTTTTCCCCATGAGCATATCATCAGCCTTGGCCATGGTTTTCATGGGGGCAAAGGGAAACACTGCAGCTCAGATGTCTCAGGTACGTAAAGCCACTTCAAGACAACAATAAGTAATGTGTATGTTTATTATTATTTTATTTTCAGGCACTTTGTTTTAGTAAAATCGGAGGTGAAGATGGAGATATTCATCGAGGTTTTCAGTCACTTCTTGTTGCAATTAACAGAACTGACACTGAATATGTGCTTAGAACTGCCAACGGGCTCTTTGGAGAAAAGTCTTATGATTTCCTCACAGTAAGTCATACTTGTTTATTAGGAAAATAAAGAGCTGTGAAATTATGTTTTTGGTTTTTCCTAGGGTTTTACAGATTCCTGTGGCAAATTCTACCAAGCAACGATAAAACAGCTAGACTTTGTGAATGATACAGAGAAGTCCACAACACGTGTAAACTCCTGGGTTGCTGATAAAACTAAAGGTGAAAATATATTGTTATTCTATTTCGATAATATTTTAAACAGTTTTATAGTCAGTTCTTTACAAAACTGTCAAATATAAAAAGGAGTCCTTTTTTCTCTAAACAACTATGCAAACATTAAAACCTTTCTTTGGAAATATTGCCAACTCGTAGACCTTTTCTCTAGCTTTAGCTTTTCCCTTATCAAGTATCTGTGATGTCTCTCTAGATGAAATAATCTCTTCCAGGTTTTTTTGCTTGTTAATATTAGGTAGTTTTTCTTTTCACAAATAGCGTTAAAATTTGAATTTAAAAATTTCTAGCTGTCTCCCTCACTGGTATTGCCATACTGTATGGTTTACAGGCTTGAAATGCAACTGCTGTGATCAGTGATAAGGGAACACACTGATGATTTAGATTGAACAGGGAGAGTTATATTGTTTTCTAGGGCACAGCTAAAAAGACATTCCATCAACCCCCTTGCAGCCAGAAAGACCCTGAGCCCTCAGAACTTCACTGACACAACCCATATTTTCTTTCCATAACTGGCCAACTTTTCCCTTTGTACCAAAGCCAGCTACTTAGCTTCAGGGAGAGAATGAGACTGAAGATTACAAGGAGACATCCACATTATATGTGGGCTGAGAGAGGAAAGAGGGAGTATCAGAGGTTGCCGGGTTTGCTACTCTCATTCCTCTTCCTCCTCTGCCCAACACTTGGACTTGGAAAGAAGTCTGAAAGGTGGGGAATAATCAGCCCATATGATTCTTCCACTGCAGAGAGAGCCTCTGAGTGTTACAGCCAGGAGCAACAGGGTGGCACCCTCTTCTTCAGGGAAACACACACCTCTTTGCACTGCCTTGTGGATAGTCCAGTCAAGTGGAGTAAGAGGTGGGAGTGGGGAGTGTAAATGGAGTAACCTCTAAGTATCCAAGCAGGAGGGTGTTTTTTTTTTTTCTTTCCTGGAATGAGGATAATCAAATCATTTCAATATGAATTATGAAAATGAATGATAATGGTTTTATCTGTTATAGAAATATAATATAATCAGACTTTAGCCATGTAAATCATAAAACATAGAGATAACAATATGCATATTGTTCCTAGAGGGTCTTGTGAAATTTTGTTTGTCATATTCTCTTTGAAGAGTTATCATTCACTATTTTATTTCTGTCTTGTAAAGCCTGAAAGCTCATGTGCTGCCTTGACATCTATGGGCTTCTCAGGGCCTCAGAGGCCTGGCCATGAAGTCCCCTGCTCTTGTCAGATATGTGCACCCTATTCACCCACTGAGCAGGAAGGCTCTTCCCCCTTCTAAGTTCCCTTACCAGGCAGTCAGCTGTACCCTCCCTGGGTCTCAACGTGGCTCACTTCCCTCCAGCCTGGAAAATTATTCAAACAAGCCTGTCACATCTGGAGGAGCCAGGAATCGCCTCTTCCTCTTGTTACTGCAAAGCCTGCCTTCCACAGCCCCTACTGGTTCACTCTATTCCCAAATGCAACTCTCCTGTGACCCCGCATGGCATGTGGTGACCTCCCTCCCTGTGAGCAGTTGTGACTAATAAACTGCCGCCAATTTCATCTGTCCAGTGTGTCATGCCATGTGTCTAGTT